AAGCCTCTCCCGCCCACTGGGACCCCCGCCTTCACCTCCTTGCTGCCTCCCCACCCACGGCCTCGCGTGTGCTCGACAGTGCTCACTCAGCCAGGGACTCTCTCCTGGAAAACCTCTTCCCCACCATCCCCCACCCGCGGCCTCGGGGTCCCACCCGTTAGGGGCCCGATTCCGCGAAGCCCCTCTCCACAGCACGTACCGCAGGACACCCCCAGTCGGGCTGACTCTTTCCAGCTCAGGCCCCCACAGCCCCTCCCAGCCTCCATTTCTTGCTCCTTCCCCACCTCTCCCGCACAGGGTTCTGGTCAGGGTACGGTCCAGTCTCCCATTATTCGTCCACTCCGCAGCATGTGACCCAGCCCATCCCCGCTCCTTCTTCCTCGACCCGGGACCCTCCAGCTTGGCCCTCCCCACTTCCTGGGCCGGCCGGCCCTCACCCTCGGCAAGGATCCCGGGGCTCCTCTCCTCGACGCCCGACCTCTCCAAGGGCCTACAGTGGATAAGGTCCCCGCGTCCAGAAGCGCCCGTTCATCAGGGAGACGGACATTTGCCACCTGCAAACCATGACGTTCCACGAGTGGGTCCACGCGTCTCCCCTGCCCATCTCCTGCTCTGCACCAGCGAGAACCCCCTCGGCCTACACGGAAGCCCCTCACCAGGCAAGCCGGGAGCCCCAGACCCCGTGGCCCGGAGTGGGTCGCTCTGTGACACCCTGGACAGGTCACTCAACCACTTGGCGCCTCCTCGGCCACTCAGAAAACACCTGCCCTCCCGGAGACCCCGGTGAAAGCCGAGCACTCCTGCACCCTCCTTCCGAGCCCACGCACACCAGGACACCTTCAGCCGCGTCTCCTGGTGCGCCTGCGCGGGGGCCCTGGAGGAGGAGAAGTAGGCGGGGCCGGCGGCCGCTGGTGACTACAAGCCCCGGCGTGCACCGCGCTAGGCTGGCCGTGGCGCGCCCGGAAGGTGTCGCGGCCCTGGGCCCCGCCCCGGAAGATAAGGCCGCTCGCTGACGCCGTGTTTCCTCTTTCGGCCGCGCTGGTGAACAGGTAGGTCATCCTTGCGGCCTTGCGGCATGGGCAGTATCCGCCGCCATCCTCTTCCGTGAGGCGCGCTGAGACCCGGACCGGCCCTCCTGAGAGGATGCCGGTGCGGGCGCCCGCGGAGAGGGTAGGGAGTGGTGGGCGCGGCGGCCTCGGGGGCGGGGTCCCGGAAAGCCGGGCTGGCGGGGGTACCCGGGCCGCCCGGCCGCGCTAATCGTGAGTCGCCCCCAGGACCCGTCGCCATGGGCCGTGTGATCCGTGGACAGAGGAAGGGCGCCGGGTCTGTGTTCCGCGCGCACGTGAAGCACCGTAAAGGCGCTGCGCGCCTGCGCGCCGTGGATTTCGCTGAGCGGCACGGCTACATCAAGGGCATCGTCAAGGTGCGGAACGCTGGCCGGGGCGGGAGGGGAAGGAACGCCGCACTCACGCCGCCTCTGCCCACAGGACATCATCCACGACCCGGGCCGCGGCGCGCCCCTCGCCAAGGTGGTCTTCCGGGATCCGTATCGGTTTAAGAAGCGGACGGAGCTGTTCATTGCCGCCGAGGGCATTCACACGGGCCAGTTTGTGTATTGCGGCAAGAAGGGTTAGCATCGCGGCGGGGAAGGAAGGTCGGGGTGCTGACGGCCTGATGCTGCTTCCCCTTGCAGCCCAGCTCAACATTGGCAATGTGCTCCCTGTGGGCACCATGCCTGAGGGTACAATCGTGTGCTGCCTGGAGGAGAAGCCTGGAGACCGTGGCAAGCTGGCCCGGGCATCAGGGAACTATGCCACCGTTATCTCCCACAACCCTGAGACCAAGAAGACCCGTGTGAAGCTGCCCTCCGGCTCCAAGAAGGTTATCTCCTCAGCCAACAGAGCTGTGGTTGGTGAGTATCAGGCAGCAGTTGAATGCTGAGGGGGGGGTTCCCTGAGGTATCTGATCCCCTACAGGTGTGGTGGCTGGAGGTGGCCGAATTGACAAACCCATCTTGAAGGCTGGCCGGGCGTACCACAAATATAAGGCAAAGAGGAACTGCTGGCCACGAGTACGGGGTGTGGCCATGAATGTAAGTAACCCAGAAATGCAGGGTTGGGTATTAGGTTTCTAAAGCCATCTTTCTCTGCCTGCAGCCTGTGGAGCATCCTTTTGGAGGTGGCAACCACCAGCACATCGGCAAGCCCTCCACCATCCGCAGAGATGCCCCTGCTGGCCGCAAAGTGGGTCTCATTGCTGCCCGCCGGACTGGACGTCTCCGGGGAACCAAGACTGTGCAGGAGAAAGAGAACTAGTGCTGAGGGCCTCAATAAAGTTTGTGTTTATGCCACCTGGCTGTGCCCACCCCCATGGTTTCAAAGG